TAGCACTGTTTTTAATACAATTTCTTTTTTTTTTTTTTTTTTTTTTGAGACGGAGTCTCGCTCTGTCGCCCAGCGGGGAGTGCAGTGGCGCGATCTTAGCTCACTGCAAGCTCCGCCTTCTGGGTTCACGCCATTCTCCTGCCTCAGCCTCCTGAGTAGCTGGGATTACAGGCGCCTGCCACCACGCCCGGCTAATTTTTTTGTATTTTTTTAGTAGAGACAGGGTTTCACCACGTTAGCCAGAATGGTCTTGATCTCCTGACCTCGTGATCTGCCCGCCTTGGCCTCCCAAAATACTGGGATTACAGGTGTGAGCCACCGCGCCCGGCCTACAATTTGTTGTTAAAAAATATTTTGTTAACTTAGAAAAATGAACTAGCTGATACTCAAATTTTGGAAATTAAAGGTTTGCTCTGTTTTATGTCTGTATCTGGGGCTATATTTTGTAGTAAATCAGAGACCAAAAGATTGTTTTTGAAATATATAAATATGCTGTTCTGAAGTTAATACTGTGTAAATTTTGAGTAGAGTAAGCGTTTTGTCTTAAAGGTGTAATAAAGCCATAAAGTGGCATTGTTGCTTTATAAACTTAGAATAATAATTTGCCATATTAGTGCAGAGTTCAAAAAGTACTATATATTTTGCAAAATAGTCACTTACTCATTATTGAATAATGCAGTTACTTGAGAGTATGCATGTCTAGAATACTTTATGAAGTACTGATTTCACTGAAAGATTTTGAAATCTGTAAAAACCCTTTTTTTCAACATGGGTTATATTAAAAAGTCGCTTCTATTTGCATAATTAGGCTATAATTCTCCAAGGGAGGGTATTGGAGAATAAATTTTTTTTCGAAGTAAGAATTTATAAAATTAAAATTCAGGGTTACAGTTATAGCCTTACTCTTTAATTCATGATTAATAAAATTTCTCTTTCAGACGGCAAATGGATACATCTTGTTTTTTCATATTACATCTACAAGAGGGGACAAGTACCTTTATGAACCAGTGTATCCCAAGTAAGTTTGTTGCCTTTCATTCTTTTAATATGTGATTTGCATACTTTATATTCAGAAAAACATTACAGTTTTGAGTTGTCTGTAGTGATTAGAATAAAACTAAACCAGCATTTCCCAAATAGTATTTAAAAAATTACCAGGTCTTTGAACTGTCATTTCTTGAATAAAGAATTCTTTAAGTCTGGGAATCTTGATGATAAACTATATCAAGACTATTTTCTTGGGTATTCAGAATGACTGTTAATATATTCCAGGTCTAGCATTTCTCATTCCTTATTAGGGAAGAGCTAAGAGATCATGAGAGGAAGAGTTGAAATGTTGGTAAGTTACAGGTACTTTTGCATGTGCTTTTGTATATGCATAGAAAAAAAAGAACCTCAGACAGTTATTACCTCTTGGTTTAAATTTGGGAAAAACGTGGACTTTTGCCCTTTACACTGTGTAGTTATGTATATTTTGCATTCTTTTCCTTATAGCAGGCCTTAACTTTTGAAATAAAAGAACATACAATTGTAAAGCATTCCATCTTTTTTTTTTTTTAATCAAGCCATAAAGCCAGATAAAAATATAAGAGCATTTATCACATTTCTAGATGGTGGAAGATATCCAAAGTTTAATAGGTATATAAGAAATTAGAAAGACAGATTTTACTGTGTGAAAAGTTTAAATTTTTGAATATTAACAGAAAAAAAGAAAAACATTAACAGCAAATAACTTGGGAAAAATATTTGTGGTAAATAGGGCCAAGTCTTACTACTTTTATATAAAAGAGATATATAAATTGCCAATAAGCACACAGAGATTCCAGTAGATAAATAGGGAAAGTAGTCTCATTAAAGGAAATACTGTAACTAACAAACTCAAGAGAAAGTATTTAGACCCAGTAGTAACCCAAATAAAATAAACGTTAAATAAAATAAACCCAAATAAAATAAACATTAAATATAACCATTTTTATTTTTTAATAATTAAAGAATTATTACTGCTCGCAGAGGTATAATAAAAGTTGTGTTGCACACTTCTGATACACAAAGGTGTGATAATAGGGAGCTGGTTAACAAGTTAACTGTGGTACATCCTTCTCTTATAGTGATATGTAGTCATTATGTCTCAGAAAAATGTATAAACTTAAGAACTTGACCATATTATAATGCCAAGTGAAGAAACAAGTCACACAAAATTATATATGTAATATGACCATGACTGTATAAAACAAAACAACGCAAGTCATCTAAAGACAAAATCTAGAGCAATACAGTACAAATATTTATAGTAATTGTTCCTGAATGGTAGAACTGTAGTGATTCTTCTGCTTTTCAACTCTTAAATTTTCAACTAGTTAGATTTTCTTGATGCTATAGCCACTTGTTTTTGTAACAAGTATAGTGCTAACTGAGGTATTCGGTTTTGGAAATCTTTAAAGTACAGACTTTTTTGATGATGGGATTCAATTTAACTTGTTTATTTTTCAATAAAAATATTTAGTGCAAAAATTTTTGACACATAAATATAGTGCAAAATGATAGGAACATCATGATGTATTTAGAAATTTTAAATTCAGTTTTATGGGTAAAACTGAAAAAAGAATTTTTTTGCATTCTAAGTGATAATTTTGTGATTCTTTTGAAGAACTGTTGTAATCAATGACTAAAATTAGATTTACTGGTGCATTTTAAACTACTATGTTTGTTTTATTGCTTAATTTAGACATGTTCCTATAAATAAAAAGCAGTAATCAGAAACAACAATTTAACTCCATTAATTTATGTTCCTGTGGGCATGGTAGAGAAATAACTTCTCTTGAAACAGTGAAAATTCTATTTTCTTTATTTCAGTTCACTAATACCATTACATGTTTATAGTGTTTTGGAATAGTATTTTGAGACCCACTTTTTGTGTTCCAGAAAAGTTTTAAGAAACAGTTTCTTTCTTTTCTGATTCTAAAACTGCAAGAGACACCAGTTAACTAAGTAGTCCTGACAATGCGTGAACTTTGCTGTGTTTGACTCTATGTGTTAAGGCAGAGAACTAAATAAAAAACATACTCTCTTTCTTAATTTGGGCATTCTTTTACTATATTGAAAGTTTTAGGTTTCAGTGGCTGGCCTCAATAAAATGTGCATTGCTTTAGAGCAGTTCGAATAATAGTTAAAGATACAGGCTTTGGTGTCAGATAGACCTGAAATTAAATGTTGGCTGTGCCACTTTTCAGCTATATGACTTCTTTCAAGTTATTTAATACCACCAAAAACTTTCCTCATCTGTAGAGTAGGATAACAGTAGTAATCATCTCATAAGATTAAATGAGATCATTCATATTTAATGCTTAGGTAAGCACCTAGCTTATGGGATAATTAATAAAGGACAACTGTTATTATCAGTAATTTTTTTCACCAAGTGTTTACTTCATTTCTAAGCTTTTAAGTAATTTTTAAATATATACATATATATCTACTTGATATTTTACTTCTTTGCCAGAGTCTAACTTCTAGTAACTGCTACCTAAAATCTCTTATATGAAAATAGTTCTGCAGATTAAAGTCAGCCTGTTGTGTATTTGTGTGCTTGACTGTTCTAGTTATGTTACTTAGTCTAGTGAGTTTCTTGGTTTTTCTGCAGAACCCATTTGTACAATGGGAATAAAAATAACTTCTTTCATTGTTAAGAGGATTATGTGAATTCATATTCTTAAAACCTGAAAAATAGTGGTTATATAAGGTTTTGAGGAAAGTAAAGTTTGGTTTTGACAGTGGTATCTTCATTGTCATCTGTGCCATTATAAACCCTTCTGTAGTTTGAGACACTGTTCTAAGCATTTTTTAATACGTATTTAATCCCTTTAGCAACCCTATGAGGTAGTTAGGTATAACTGTTTTACAAACTGCTGCACAGAGAGGCAGAGTAACTCACCCATAGTCACACGCGAATAAGTTGTACAGCTAGGATTCAGACATAAGTGTTGTAGCTCTAAAGTCTGTGCTATTAATCAGTAATATACTGTCTCAACCCTGTTTATGCTCCATCCAGCTACTACTTTGGGGTTTATCTGGGAGTAGAGAATGGAAAAAGGAGAAATGATCTGGAGTGGTTTCTAATAGTCCTGAAGAATAGAGGCAGTATAATTACTGAGGCCAGTGGTTAATCATCCTCTTCTCACTTAGTTATAGAAATACTATTGTCTCTCGTTTCTCTTCTGTAAATCTTACAAGTTCATCACAGGAGTTTTTCTAGAGTATCTTAACTTCCCTGTATTATGTGACAGCATCTTAACCTCAGACTGCATATCCTTTTCCACTATGCTCCATCTGAGAACACAGTTCAGATGCCTCATGATCTTTCCTAGTTTCCACCTAGTGTTGTTTCTAGCATCCTTCTATAGATGTTGGGAGTCAGTCTATAACAATGGTGGCAGTCTTATTAAGTGACTCTGTACCTCAAAGATCATTTATTCTTTGGTGAATGAATTTTCCATTTTAGAAATCTTAGATTCCATTGTATATTACATTATCTCTTCATATTAGTTACACAGACCAGTGGACCAGACTAGTTGAAGGTTGTCTGGACATTTTATTTTATGGCTTGGAAATTTTAGTGAAATTAATGAAGGAAACTTCCAGGGATAAGTCAGAAATAATTTGTGTTTAGCTTTAAAATGTGTTCATATGCTTATGTTTAAATAGAAGTTTAGTAGATTTCTAAATTGCACATCATGTTTAATTTCAGCATAATGAAAAAAATTTAAACAAATATGTCATCATCATGTATACTTTGTTGAGAGCAGAGATTTTTTTCCCCCTTCTTCCTGTCTTTTCACTGCTACTATTACCCTCTTTTTTGTTAGAGACTAGCATTTTTGAGGCTGAGTTTCTTTAAAAAAAAAAAAAGTTTCTGTACTGAAATTCAGTACATTTAATTATTATATAGTAAAGATACTGGTCTTTTTCACTGAAGAAAAAAAGTCACTCCAAAATATAATCAAATCTCCTTCTCCTCTTCCCCCTCCACCCTCCCCATATAATTTCATCAGATGGCAATACTTCTTACCAGCTCACTGCTAATGAATTAGTGCCAGCTGGAAAGGAAGAAGAGCATAGCTACCTGAGGTTAGCAATTTTTAACTTCAACACAACTTGCCCCTTCTAAAATCCAGCTTCTTTGCAGAAGAAACCTACAGTAAGGGACAGAAGCATCTAAATCGTATCAAATTTAAAGGTGACAAGAGATCTGAATTAGTTACAGACTCATGAAAGTTTCCCTCAATATATGTTTCTTTTTGCTAATATGTTGTGAGTGTTCTTTTTCTAGAGAGGAACTTTAGCCACTTTTTCCCCGTATTTCTAATAATAAACCTTGTTCTACATTCAGTTTATAAACTTGACAAAGTATGTTAGTGATCTTGATGTTTTTTGTTCTGCTTGAGCCTCTGAAAACATCCCGTGTCTAATTTGATTTCAGTGTGTTTATATTCTGTAAATGTACATGGGTGACCTTTTACTACTGAACTTTGCATATTACATGCATCCATTACTTCACATTATAGTTGCATGAGCACTTATTAATAGGATTGGCAACAGTGTTATTATATAAGTTCTGGATAGTGAAAACTCCCTTATTGGCCACACTTCCAAGGATGGCACCTGAATCCAAAGAATGGTAGGACTGCCCAAATCAGAGAGCCCTGCACATTGTTTCTGTCAGACTGGAGGCTGTCTCAATGTGTGATAATATAAACGATAAGCAGTTTTGGTTTTTGGTGGCTTTTTTTTTTTTGGTTCTATGAAAAGTCTGGTGAAAGGGTACTACGTCTTTCAAAAAACTCTTCTGAAAATTATTTTCATCCATCTGTCTATCCATTTAAAAAGTATTGAATTTTGTCCAGCTCTAGGCACTGTTGTAGATACTAGAGATCTAACAGTGGAAAAAAACAACAAAACAAAAAGCCCTGCTGATAGATCTTGTTATTCTTCTAGTAGAGGGTGATAAGTAAAATACATTATGAGTTAGGTGATCCACTCTATGGAGAAAAATTAAGCAGGGTAAGGGAATAGAGAGTGGAATATGACTTAAAATAGTGGTCAGTGTCTTCACTGAGAAGATGACATATAAAAGGATCTCAAAGATGATGAGGTAACAAAACATATATCCAGGGGAAGACAATTCTGGATTGGTGAGATTTAGCAGGTATGAAAATTCATAAGAAGATACCGTGAATAAATTTTAGGTCCTATAATAATTTATAGTTAGTAAGAAATGATGAACTTTTTTTATTAGCTGTAAAAATGAAAATACAGTCTGATTTTTAGGTAACTGAATCCTGGGAAAGTCAAGAGCGCACCCGCTTTTTTCTTCCAGTAAATGGCACCACCGTGTATTTGAGTTTATTCACTCTTCCTGCCCACTAACATCAATAGCCAGTCTATATCCAGTCTAGTATATTCTACCTTGTATGTCATTTCTTTTCCCTCCTCGTAATTCCCAATGACACTAGTTCAGTTTAGGTCTTGTCACTTTTCTCCTGGATTATTATTATATCTTTTTTTTTTTTTTTTTTTGAGACAGAGTCTCGCTCTGTCGCCTGTGCTGGAGTGCAGTGGCGTGATCTTGGCTCCCTGCAATCTCCGCCTTCTGGGTTCAAGCGATTCTCATGTCTCAATCCTGAGTAGCTGGGACTACAGGCATGCACCACCACACCTAGCTAATTTTTGTATTTTTAGTAGAGACGGGGTTTCACTATGTTGGCCAGGATGGTCTTGAACTCCTGACCTCAAGTGATCTGCCTGCCTCGGCCTCCCAAAGTGCTGGGATTTCAGGCGTGAGCCACTGCACCCGGCCTATTATGTCTTCTTAATGTCAGATTCATGTCTAAACCTCACTCACTTACCCCCTGCCAAGCCAAACATGCTATTGCTTTGCTAAACTTTTTTGCAGTTACCATCATCTTTTGTACGTTGTATGAGGTAGAAAACCTTTAATTCTTTGTTTCTTCCTCTGGATTGTTTCTTCACTTTACATATTTGTTCAGTCATCAAATTTTACTGATTGATTAGAGTTTTCCAGTGCCTCTGGAATTCATTTAACTCTATTTTACTCTCATTGGTCTTTTTAGGGGCCCTCATGTCCTCCTCCTTGTCTATTAAAAAAGCTTATTCACTAACTCATTTCTCTTCCCCTAGTCTCTTTCACCTACATAATGAAGTTTATCATTTGCATTGATAACAATTTTTTTTTTTTTCCAAAACGAAGTCCAAGCTCTCTGGCCTGGCATTTAGAACCTACTTTCTCCATATCTTGAACACATCGAACCCACAATTCCTATTTAATGCCTCTATTCCTTTGTTATTTGCTCTATTCAGTATGACTCCCCTGCTATCTTTTTTTATGTAAGAAATTTATCTGAGTTGGTTTTCAAGCTCAGGTCAGACATCTGTTGTACTCTATAAACCTTCTGCCCTCAACTCTCCTATATCCGCCCCTGTACCCAATAAATAACTGATCTGGCATGTGCATTCCCATAGTATGTTTTAAAAATTTACACTACTAATTCATCAATACCTTCTTACTTAAAAAAAAATCCAACAATGAGAGATCTATAAAGATAAAAAGTAAAAAAATGTGAACTTTGCTTTTTTAGATTCTAATCTCATTTCACTCTCCAGTTGTCCTGTATCTCTTGAGTAAATAAATACCTAGGAATAGAATTGCTGGGTCATATCACATGTCTAGTAATTTCAGATTGGATGTTAGATACTGTATTACATTATCCATTGTCTGATTTTTGTCCTTTTCCTTTAAAGAGTATTGAAGGTTGTTTTGGGTGGCAGGTAAGCTGCTTGGAGATCTTACTGATCTTTTGAGGCTTTTTGTATGTCTTTTAGGATGGATTTAACTGTTAAGCTAGCTTAGCCCTTCTGAAGTCCACTGAATGTCCTAGGTCTTTAAGAAGGTCTCTCCATTCTGGCTAGTCAGAACCGAAATGTCTCCCAGTCCTATATGAACTGGGTAGCCAAAAACCCTAGTAGTCATTCTTTGCCTGTATTTGTGGAGTGTCACTATGTATTTGGATAGTATTCAGTAAGACTCGGGAAACCCCTGCAGGTTTCTAGAGCTTTTCTCTGTGTGGCTCCCACATCACTGGTGCTCTGCTTCACAAATAGCTGCTTCTGCTTCTCTGAACTTTAATCTTTTTCTCCTCAACTTAACAAGGCTGCCATACTATGCTTGGTTTCTCTCACTCTACATGATGGACAAAACCTTAAGAGGTTAGATGGTGACTTCTGCCAGAAAACCTGTTTGTTTTCCTTCCCTCATGATATCAGTCCTGTGCTGCCTGCTGTCTCATGTCTGAATATGGTTGGTTGATCTATTTTGTCCAGTTCTCTTGTTTCTGGGCACTAGTTTGGTACCAGGTACTCTATTAGTAGAATAATAAAATGACCATCTGTGTGTCCATCAGTCAGTTTGAACAATTTTCAGTCTTTTTCCACTGGAGTATATTTAAGCACATCCAAGATATCATTATTTCATTTCATCCAAAAATACTTTTTATTATTGTAAGCATTCCAGTAAACAATGATGAATGCAAATGATGAAATATGAGGCCTGGAGTTTTAGGAAAAGAAATCGTTCTGAGCCTTTCCAGAATTATGGTTGGAGAACTAAAGCCTCTTAGTCCCAGAATTTACATAGGACTGCCAGAACTTTCTAGATCAAGCCTTGCACATTTCAGAATCATCTCAAATGGATTCATCCTCATTTATTGTATGCCTGCTATCTGTAAAACACTTGCTATACACTGCTACTGAAGATGCTAATGAATAATTGTTTAAAGTTAATGGCAATATAAAATAACAGATTGCCAGGTAAATATCTTGAAAAGTCATAATAGCATTTCAGGGTAAAGTGATTAGTTGTCAAGGGAAGTTTTGTAGATAAGGAGACTTGAGTTCTATACTTGGGAGAGAAGTCAGGACTTAGGTAAGTTATGTTGCAAGGAAAAACACTATAATTAATTGCATTCTTGAAGTTTCTGTTCCCCCACACCCCAAATCTATTAGGTTATTTGCCACATTATTCTTTTCTTTAGCTGGCACTTAAAGCATTTGGTATCTCCTGCACAGAAGAATTTGCTCAAAGAAATGGCTGTTGAATTTGTGAATCAGTTTTCTGTATCACCTGATCTAGCCCTCAAAGCATACTTGACATGCTTTAAAAGCAGTCTTCTTTTCTTTTAAGACTTCTGTGTAGTTTTTATGCTACACTTGGTATTGTGGTTTGATTTTTGGTTTTTACCAATTTGATGAGAAATTACTCCCCGCTCAGTGTCCTGGGAAGTTTGACTAGTGGTTGACCCATCCCATAGAAACATTTTATTTTTTTCATGGCCCTTTAAGGGCCACTCATTAACATGAATGCCTTATCATTCATTGGAATAGAAAACTGGGAGGCTTTACTTTTAGTTACAAAAGTTAATGTATGGAAAATACATTAATAAAACCGGCTTAGCTTCATTTTTCCTACTTTCTTGTGATATTTTTCTTAGACTTGCTATTGATACCTCAGATAAATATCCAGCAGTTTAGAGATGTGGAAAAAAATATGGCAGTTGGAATCAGAGAGGCCCAGGTTCCAGTTCAGATTCTGCTTTTTCCCAAGACTTTGGAAAAGCCATTTTCTAAAGTTGCTTTCTGTGCTGTGTGTCTATAAAATGAGAAAAATGAGTGATTAGATTCTTAATAAGTTGCAACTGGTATTGTTGTCTAGGTTGCCTTCTGAATTATGTAAATATAATGTGCCTCCATTGCATATTTATGACAATTTATAAGTGTTTAAAAAAGAAGGGGATTCTAGTTCATTAACTGCGAGGTTTTAGAGTGAACTAGAATTTGAAGAATGACAAAACTTTAAGAGGTTGCCAAAAAATACAGGTGTACTTGTTCAAAAGCAAGTCTCAGATTGAGTCATGTATCAAATGTAAGCAATAACAGACTTGACTCCTCTGGGGAACTTAGGCAGAGTATTCATTTATACAATACTTGAAAATTCCAAGTATTAACAAAGATAGCTTCTTTAATATAGCGAGAAACTCCTTACATCATATCCTTGAATAATGTCATAACATCGATGAGGGAAAAAAATTGATCCCTGGCCAGGGCCACTGTCAATATGGAATTTTCATATTCTCCCTATGTCTGTGTAGTACTGTAGTTTCCTCCCACATCCCAAAGATGTACGCTTTGGGTGAATCAGCATCTGCATGGCCCCAGTCTGAGCGAGTGTGGGGTATGTGTGTGAGTGCGCCCTCCAATGGAATGACATCTGGTCCAAGGTGGGCTTCAGCTTTGGCCCCAAGCTGCTGGGATGGGCCGTGGCCACCTGCAATTCTGAACTGGAATTAGTGGGTAAATGTTTTTATTCATCTTTCTTAAATGTATGTATAGCTTACATTTATTTCAATGTCTTTTTTTTTTTTTCAAAAAACTGTTTGTATATTGCATATATAACTAAAATATAAAAGCAACATTTTATAAAACTTTCTAGAGAGACAAATTCCACACAAGTGGTAAGGGCAACCTAGTGTCTCTAGATTTGTTCTGTTTCATAAATTGGATTTTAACAAATCCTATGTAAATCAATTTTTGTAAATAAAATGTAATTGTTGGATTTTTCACATGTTAGATTTTTGCAATAATCTGAGATTTACAACACTTTCTGATGTATGTTCACTCTGATTCTGAAACTAAATTATATTATTGGATTTCATATACAGTATTAAAATTAGTGGTGGTTTACCAAGATTAAACTTTAAAGCATATCTGAAAGTTATCTATCTGTAAATAAGACAAATTGTCTACAGAATTAGTTTTATATAGTCAGTGATGTGTAAACCTCTTGGCTTTAAGAACCACAACAACTTTGAATGCATTAAGAAAACTGTCACACAATTGATCCGAAACTGCATTAAGAAAAAAATTCCTACTTTTTTTTTTTTTTTTCCTTTCACTGGTTTCTTGTCTCTCAGGGTCATCGTTCCATGGGCTGTCCCCACCCAACCCCACCAAGTTTCCTTCATTGACATTTCTGTTCTTTCCTTCACAAATTCTGCCATGGCTTGTAGGGAGAGCACCTGATTAACCAATACTGAGCTGGGAATGACCGACACTTCTTAGCTAGTTCTATAAATTTTGTTAGTTTGTTTTTGTTAGCCCCAGTTAATCTCAAATAGATAGAAATTTAGAACATTATTGAGGGGATTATAATGGGATTAATCCCTTTTGCCTATCCCATAATGTATTCAGCTGTTTCATTTCTTTTTGTTCATTTGTGATTTTGTGTTTTCAAAGTAAAAAATCTGAATATTTATTTAGAGTTTACTTTGGATTAAAAATATTCAATTTATTAGAGCTTCAAAATAATAACTGTAGCTCAAACTTTTAAGTTCCATCTACAAATCTTAAAAATCTATTCGTAAATCTAGCAAATTTCAACACTTTTAGAGGGGAATCTTACAAATTAAATTCTCTTACGTATATTAATGTATATTTATAAATATGCCTTATAAATATATAATAAATTATATATTTTGTTTCTTCTTAAAATACTTGAATTGTCTAACAAGCTTTGTACCATTTCATGAGCAGGTATTTTTGCCAAAGCATGATATATGCATTGTGTAAACACCTTCATTCTGCACAAGTGCACACTAAAAACAAAGCTTGTGGGAAAATCGTTGGAACAGATCACTTAAAACTTCCTATAACTTTGAACTAGAGGAGTCACAAATAATAATCTTAATAAAAGTTAGAAAATAATTAAATTTTTTCTTTTCCATGTAGTTTCACAAAGACAACTGCAAGTTATAAATATTTTTTTTCAAATAAGTATAATTTCCTACTGCTTCCCTACTCTTCACATTCTTTTCCCCAGTTAGCTTACCTAGCTTTTAGTTCAGATTCTTCTCAGAATCGTATGGTCAAAGTCTGGTGTTTAATTTCCCTTCATGTTTCTTCTCAAAATTTATCAAAACTATCACTATGACTTAAGTTGGCTGGGTTCTATTTCATTAGTGCAAGTAAACAATAACTTGTTATCACCCATTTGTGGTAAAACTGTGGTATAGCTGGCTCTTCTGTTTGAGACCTATAGAAAAGCTCTGAATGTTTTTTTTCTTTCATGAGTGGATGTGTACATAGCACTCCTGATGGAGATATTTATCTTTTTTATGGGCATCTATATTGAATCCTTTGGAGTATATCGATTTAAATGCAAAGTGTAGCTTAGAAATAAATGTTTGGGCTGGGTGAGGTGGCTCACGCCTGCAATCTCAGCACTTTGGGAGGCCCAAGGCGGGTGGATCACTTGAGGTCGGGAGTTCAAGACCAGCCTGACCAACATAGCAGAACCCCCGTCTCTACTAACAATACAAAAATTAGCTGGTGTGGTAATCCCGGCTACTCAGGAGGCTGAAGCAAATTGCTTGAACTGGGAGGTGGACATTGCAGTTTGCCGAGATTGCACCACTGCACTCCAGCCTGGGTGACAGAGCAAGACTCCATTTAAAAAAAAAAAAAAAGAAAAGTTCAGTTACATTTTCTCTTGAAAATTCAGGTTTTTGTTTTCTATCCATCTTCCTTACCTTGTATAGTTTAACTTAACTTTTGCTCTGTATAATTCGTACTATAACATTAGTATGAATATGGTAGGTAGTGCATGTCAAATCTATTATCTGTTCTTCCAAACAATTTTGCTTTTAGTGAGAAAACCATCATAATTAAAATATTGAAGCTGGTTAGTTTCTCAAGCACATGACTGGGATCAAAAGCAAAGGAGTAACTGTTAACATTTAATACACTCAAAATGTCAAAAAACATACGTGCATACATCCCACTTATGCAGGGATCCACGTATTAAACATCATCAATTGCCTGGAATAGCTAAGACTCAGGAAATAAGGCCTCCAAGGGGACACTCATCTTTACTCATTTAAGACATTTGTTGGTTTTGGGCTATATACAAGGCAATGGTGTGAATTAGAGTTGATTTTTTCCCAGTCTGAAGCTCATAGTTTATTAAGGGGACAAAAGCTAAATTCAGATAATATCAAATATACTGTAAAAGTGATGTGTACTCTAAAGGAGCTACAGATAAATAGCTTTGGGAGGCAGTTTAGAAAGGGAATATACTTTCAGTGTATTATTGAGGAATTCTTTGTAAAGAGAGTAGCATCTGAGCTGAGTCATGAGGTATATTAGTCTATTCTCACACTGCCATAAATAAACACCTAAGACTGGGTAATTTATAAAGAAAAGAGGTTTAATTGGTTCACAGTTCCGCAGGCTATACAGGAAGAATGGCTGGGGAGGCCTCAGGAAACTTACAGTCATGACAGAAGGAGAAGGGGAAGCAGGCACCTCTTACACGGCCAGAGCAGGAAGCCGGGGAGAGGTGCTACACACTTACACACTTTTTTTTTGTTTTGTTTTGTTTTTGTTTTTGTTTTTGTTTTTGTTTGTTTGTTTGTTTGAGACAGAGTCTCACTCTGTTGCCAGGCTGGAGTGCAGTGGCACCATCTCGGCTCACTGCAACCTCCGCCTCCCGGGTTGAAGCAATTCTCCTGCTTCAGCCTCCTGAGTAGCTGGGACTACAGGCACACGCCGCCATGCCCGGCTAATTTTTTTTGTGTGTGTATTTTAGTGGAGACAGGCTTTCACCCTGTTGCCCAGGCTGGTCTCGAACTCCTGAGCTCAGGCATTCTGCCCGACTTGGCCTCCCAAAGTGCTAGGATTACAGGCGTGAGCCACTGCATGCAACTGAGCTACACACTTTTAAACAACCAGATCTCACGATAACTTACTATCACAAGAACAGCACCAAAGGGGAAATTGCCCTCATGATCCAGTCACCTCCCACCAGGCCCCACCTCCAACGTTGGGGATTACAATTTGACATAAGATTTGTGTAGGGACAGAGACCCAAACCATGTAATTCCACCCTTGTCCCCTGCCAAATCTCATGTCTTTCTCACATTTAAAATACAATCATGCCTTCACAAGAGTCCCCCAAAGTCTGAACCCATTCCAGCATTAACTCAAAAGTCCGAAGTCTCATCTGAGACAAAACTAGTCTCTTCTGCCTATGAGCCTGTAAAATCAAAAACAAGTTAATAACTTCCAAGATACAATGGGAATACAGACATTGGTTAATACTCCCGTTCCGAAAGGGAAGAATCAGCCAAAAGAAAGGGACTATAAGCCCCGTGCAGATCTGAAACACAGTAGGGCAGTCATTAATTCTTAAAGCTCCAAAATAACCTCCTTTGACTCCATGTCTCACATAGCATTAAGTACATTTACAGTGTTTTGTACAACTATCACAATTACCTAGTTCCAGAACTTTTACATCACTCCAGGCAGAAACCATGGATTCATTAAGCAGTCATTCCCTGTTCTCTTCTGCTCTCAGCCCCTAGAACCATACATTTGTTTCTTGTCTGTGTCTCTCTGGATTTGCCTATTCTGGATACACTATATAAATATAATACAGCATGTACCTTTTGTGTCTTATTTAATTGCTGGATACTTTGTATAAATGGAATCACACACTATGTACCTTTTGTGTCTTCTTAATGTAATGTTTTCAAGGTTAATTCGTGTTTTAGCATGTATCAGTACTTCGTTTCTTTTATGGCTGAATAATATTTTGTTATATGGATTTACCACAGGGTGTTTATCCATGAATCAGGTGATGGCCATTGAGGTTGTTTTCACTTTTTGGCTATTGGAACAGTCCTGCTATGACTAGGAGTGTTCATAGCAGTTGTTCATGTACAATTTGTATTTGAACACCTGTTTTCAATTATTTTTGGGTATATACCTGGAAGTAGAATTGCTAGGTTACATGGTAATTCTATGTTTAACTTTTTGAGAAACTGCCAGACTGTTTTCCCACAAGCCATATGTGAAGGTTCTGGTTTCTCCATATCCTCATCAACATTTGTTATTTTCTGGGTTTTTTTTTTTATTATATTAGGGTCATCCCAATGAATGTGAAATAGTATCTCATTATGGTTTTGATGTGTATTTCCCTAATGATTAATGACATTGAACATACTTTCATTTGCTCTTTGGCCATTTGTGTATCTTCTCTAGATAAATATCTATTCAAGTCTTCTTCCCACTGTCTTTTTTTTTTTTATTTTTTTAAAGAAAGCTTCTTGCTCTGTCTTCCAGGCAGTGTCACAATCATAGCTCACTGCATCCTTGATTTCTTGGGCTCAAGCAATCCTCTCACCTCAGTCACCAGAGTAGCTGGGACTACAGGCATGCACCACCACACCTGGCTAATTTTTTGATTTTTTTGTGAAGTTGGGATCTCACTACATTGTTCAAGCTAGTCTCAAACTCCTGGGCTCAAGCAATCCTCCTGTCTTGGCCCCCCAAAGTGCTGGAATTACAAGCATGAGCCACCATGCCCTGCCTCTCCCTTCTTTTTAATTGGTTTGTTTATCTTTGAGTTATAAGAATTATTTATATATTCTGGATACTACATCCTTTTAAGATACATGATTTTCATATTTTTTTTCTCATTGTCTGGGCTTTTCACTTTCTTGGTAGTGTATTTTGCACAAAAAAGTTTAATTTTGATGAAGTCCAATTTATATATATATTTTGTTCCTTACAGTTTTTTTATATCTAGAAAACAATTGCCAAATGCAAGGCCATGACAATTTACGCCTATATTTTCTTCTATTTTTTTAAGAATAGTTTTAGCTCTTATATTTAGAGTTTTTATTCATTTTGAATTATTTTTTACTTATGATGTGAGATAAGGATCCAACTTAATTCTTTCGTAAATGGTTATTCAGTTGTCTTAGTACAGAGAATGTTGTTTCCCCTGTTGAGTGCACTTGGCACCTTTGCCAATAATCAATTGACCATAGGTATACAGGTTTATTATTAGGCTCTTAATTCCATTCCATTGATCTGTATGTCTGCCCTTGTATCATTACCACACTGTGTTGGTTACTGTAGCTTTGCAGTAGGTTTTGTGATCAGGAAATGTGAATTCTCCAACTTTGTTCTTCTTTTCAAGATTATTTTGGCTCTTCGGGGTTCCTTGCCTTTCTGTATGAATTTTAGGATCAGCTTTCCCATTTCTGTTTTTTTTTTTTTTTTTTTTAAAAGAACATTGGGATTTTGGTAGAAATTGCATTTAATCTATAGCTGTTTGGGAAGTATTATCGTAACAATATTAAATATTCCATTCATGAACATAATATACCTTTCCAATTTCTTAGTTCTCCCTTAATTTATTTACGCATACAACTCTTACTCATCCTTGGGTCAGTTTATTCCCAAGTATTTTATTCCTTTTTGATGCTATTGTAAATGGAGTTGTTTTCTGAAATTTTTATTGCTAGCGTAGAGAAATATATACGATTTCTGTGTTGATCATGTACTACAGCTTTGATGAATTTATTAGCTCTAATAACTCTTCTGTGGATTCTTTAGAATTTTCTATATATACTATACTATTATGACATCTTTGAATAAAGAGAGTCCCATTTTTTCCGTTTCTGTTGGATGACTTTTCTTTTTCTTACTTGATTGCTGTCTAGAATGTCCAGTATTATGCTGAACGGAAGTAGTGAGAGCAGCATTCTTGTCTCATGCATGATCGTAGCGGGAAAACTTTCAGTCAGTAAACAGTCATTTACTGTTGAGTAAGATGTTAGCTGTGCGCTTTATCATATATGTCCTTTATCATTTTGAAGAAGTTCCCTTCCTTTCCTCATTTGTTGAGTGTTTTTATCTTAAAAGATTATTACTATTTTTTCAGATGCTTTTTCTGCATGAATTGAAATCATTCTGGGATTTTTCCCCTTCATTCTATTAATATGATTACATTGTATTACATTGATTTTCATGTGTTGAACCACCATTGTATTCTTAGGCTAAAGCCCACTTGGTAGTGGTGGATAATCCTTTTAATATGCTACTGGATCCAGTTTGCTAATATTTTGTTCAGGATTTTTTTTACATCTATATTCATAAGGTATATTGAGCCATGGTTTCCTTTTCTTGCAGTGTCTTTGTCTGACTTTGGTATCAGGGTAATTCTGGCCTCATAGAATGAATTAGAAGTCCGGGGATGGTGGCTTAACGCCTGTAATCCCAGCATTTTGGGAGGCCAAGGTGGGCAGATCACGAGGTCAGGAGATCTAGACCATCCTGACCAACATGGTGAAACTGCATCTAAAATAAAAAAATTAGCTGGGCATGGTGGCACATGCCTGTAATCCCAGGTACTCGGGAGGCTAAGGCAGGAGAATTGCTTGAACCAGGGAGTCGGAGGTTGCGGTGAGCTGAGATCGCACCACTGCACTCCAGCCTAGCGACAGAGCAAGACTCTGTCTCAAAAAAAAGGAATGAATTAGAAAGTGTTCCCTCCTCTTACCTATTTTTTTTTAATAACATCTTGAGAAGGATGAATGTTCATTCTTATTTAAATATTGTATAGGTCACTAATTAAGCCATCTTGTTTTGGGTTCTTCTTTATTGGGAGGTTTTTTGATTAGTGACTCAATTTCATTACTTATTATAGGTCTATTCATATGTTTTATTTCCTCGAGTCAGTTGGGAAATTTGTGTGTTTCTAGGAATTTGTCCATTTAACATAGGTTATCTAACTTGTTAGCATTCAGTTGTTTACAATATTCTCTTATAACCCATACTATTTTTTTGTATGATCAGTAATAATATTCCCACTTTCATTTCAGACTTATAAAGTCTTCTTTTTCCTTAGGTTTTTCAATTGTATTGATGTTTTCAAACAACCAACTTGCTTTAATTGATTTTTCTCTGTTTTTCTATTCTCGATTTCATGTATAGCCACTCTAATTTTTATCACATCCATCCTTCTGCCAGCTCTTTTACTAGTTCCATAAGGTATAAAGTTAGGTTACTGATTTGAAATCTTTTTCTTAATATAGGCATTTTACCTATAAATTTCTCTCTGAGGACTTCATTCACTGTATCCCATAACGTTGCATGTTTGTTTTCATTAGTTTCAGAGCATTTCCTGATTTCCCTTTTGGTTCTTCTTTGAGTCATTGATTGTTTTACAGTGTATTTTGAATTTCCACATATTTGAATTTTCTAGTTTTTCTTTTACTGATTTTTAGTTATATTCCATTTGGTTAGAGAAGATACTTTATGTGCTTTCAGTCTTTTAAAATTTATTAAGACTTTTTTGTGGTTTAATATCCATTCTGTCTTGGAGAATGTTCCATGTGCATTTGAGAATAATATGTATTCTGCTGTTGGGTGGCATATTCAGTATGTGTCTTAGGTCTAAGTGGTTTATATAGTGTTATTTAACTTCTCTATTTCCTTATTTTCTGTCCAGTTCTATCCATTATTGAAAGTGGGGTATTGAAGTCTCCAACATTATTACACATCTATTTTTCCCTTCAGTTTTGTGTTCTTTCTTCATATATTAATATTTTGTGGCTCTGATGCTATATTTGAATCTCTTTATAGGTGTGGTATCTTCTTGCTAGATTGACTGTTTGATCATTATAAAAATCCTTCTTTGTCTCTTGTGATAGTTCCTAAAGTCTTTTGTTTTTTTGTTTGTTTGTTTGTTTGTTTCTGATTTTACCACAGCCACCCTACTATTTGCATGGAATATATTTTTCCTTCCTTCCACCTTCAACTTGTTTCCTTGGATCTAAAGTAATTTTCTTGTAGACAGCTTATAAATGGACTCATTTGGTTTATTCGAATCCATTCTGATAATGCTTGCCTTTTAATGAATGCATTTAATCCATTTACATTAAAGTACTTACTGATAAAGAAGGATTTCTGCCATTTTGCTATTTGTTTTCTATTATGTCTGTATCTTTTTTGTCCTGGGTTCCTCCACTGCTGCCTTTTTGTTGTTGTTGTTGTTGTTTTTATTGTTGTTGTTGGTTTGATTTTTTTGCATTGTACCATTTCAACTCCTTTCTCATTTCCTTTTTTGTACATGTTTTAGTTATTAATGGTTACCTTGGGGATTAAATTAACATCTTGCATGTACAACAGCCTAGTTTGAAGTAATACCAACTTAGCTTCAATAATATCTCAAAACTATGTTCCCGTACATCTCCCTCTCTCCCTTTTTATGTTGTTGTTATGACAAATTACATCTTTATACATTGTGTAACTGTTAACATAGATATATAATTACTGTTTTATGCACTTGTCTTTTGAGTCATATAGGGAAAAAAAGGCAGATTTCTGAACCAAAAATACTGCTGGCTTTTATATTTACCTATGTAATTACTTTTATCAGTGTTCTTTATTTTCTTACATGGGTTTGAGTTATTGCCTCTTGTTTTTTCAGGCTGAAGAACTTCCTTTAGCATTTCTGGTAGTTCAGGTCTACTTGTGACAAATTCCCTCAACTTTTTGTTTATCTGGAAATTCATTAATTTCTTTTTTGTTTTTGAAGGATAATTTTTCTAGATATTTCAGCACTTGAAATATGTCATCCCACTGTTCTCTGGCCTCCATGGTTTCCTATGAAAAGTTGGCTGTCAGTCTTACTTGGGATCTCTTGTATGTGAGGAGTCACATACATCTCTTGCTGCTTTCAAGATTCTCTTCGTTTTTTTGACAGTTTGAACATGATGTGTCTCTGTGTGCATCTTTTAAAATTTATCCTACTTGGAGTTTCTTGGAAGAAAGACTCTTGGCTTTCTCAGATTTGGAAAGTTTGTAACCATGATTTCTTCATATATTCTCTTTTCTCTCTCCTTGCCTTTGGACTTCCATCATACAGACAGGCGTTGGTATTTATGATGTTGTTCCCATAAGTCTTTAAACTGGGTCTATTTTTTTTTCATTCTTTTTTCCTATTTCTTGGATTCCATAGTTAATGAAATCACTCATGTCGAATAGTCACAAACTGTTAATTTGTTGAGTTTTACAGGACAAAAATCTAACAATTGTTAGTTACTTGATTTTGTACACTATATTAGTCAGCATAGCTTAAATCATCACAGTAGAGGATTAAAAACAAAACATGTACCAAGTGTTGGCTCTTAAATCTTCTGTTCAGAAATGACACAAATCACTTCCCCTCATATTTTATAGGCCAAAGTAAATCATGTGGCCACACCTAATTTTAAGAAGGCAGGAAACTGCAGTTCTGCCGTCTGTCCAGATACGAAAAACATTAACATTTACAGTGTGTGTTCCCTTCCCTACTCCATCCCCAATCCATTCCTTAGCATTCATTCCATTATTTCTACGTGCAGACAGAGGTTACTGTGTTAGTCTCTTTAACTCTAATTTTCAGTTGCTTAGAGCCTTAAATATTAGAGTTTGATTATCAGCTCCCTTACTTTCTTAGCTTTGTGATCAAGAGCAAAGTTCTCAATATTTGTACGTTTCAGTTTTCTCTCTGAAAAAGTGGAGATAATTCCTGTCTCAAAAGATTACAAATGATTGGTTGAGAGGATGTGTATAGAACGTTTTGTACACTGTTTCATACATAGTAAATGCTCTATTCCTATTCTCCTGGCATTCAGTGCTTTCATAATCTGGCTTCAACTTATTCTTCTAGCCTCATCTTCTGTGACTCTCTTCCAGTCATCTGATGCTGTACCTTATCAAATTATAGTTGAATTCTAAGTAATAATATTTTTTATGAGAAAGTCAGAATTTTTTTGTTACTGTAATTTTTTAAAGTTTGCTCTATTTTAGTATGTTTGGAAGACAGGATGGAAACTTTCCTGCGAGATGTATCTCTAATTTTATAATGGAAGTCATGAAGAAATTAGAATTTACTTAAATTTGCTTTAAAGTTCTTGTAATACTTTAGTTGTAATAAATGAGAATATTCATATAAAGAAAAACACGGTTTCCAGTTTTAAGATAGGTAATGTGGTTTCAATTCTTTCTCTTGATAATCACCAACAGAAAAAAAGCTGAAATAAAATTCCCATCTTTAATTTAAACTAGAGGTATCTCCAACCCTTGAGCTAAAAATCCAAAGAGAAAGATAAATAACTAAGGAAGAGCATCAAACTTGAGCGCTTAAGAACCTACAGGATACTGATAAAAAGCACCTTGTTTTACCTGCAAACTCAGAAAGGCTTAGAGCTTAGAAGGACTGGTACTACAGAATATAGGAGTGAGGCAGGGGCCATCAACATAGAGATTGCTTGAAAACACTGAATAAGGATTCCTATGTTCCCACCTCACAGGAAATATACTGTCTGGTTTAACAATATGTATTATATTTAACAGAAGAGTGAGATGCTAAAGTTGTCATAGTGCCTCTTTACCCTGCTTGGCTCCAGACTTCTGTCTTTCACGCTTTGATATCCCAGGCAGGTTTGAGGGATCCTTCCTGGAGAAATGGAACCACTGAAGAAAAACTGCTCAACAGGTACTAGTATTTGAAGACCTCAAAAAAGTGCTATCTTTCTTTAACTCTATGCTGTTTGTTTTAGAGGAAGTCCACAAATGAAGGGGACACCCCATTTTAAGGAAGAACAGTGTGCTCCAGCATTAAATTTGGAGATGAGGAAAATACTGGATTTACAAGCACCCATCATGAGGTACAGTACTTTGGTTAAATTTGACATTGTGTCTCTCTTAAAAATTAATTGATTCTACCTACAGTTTGCAGTCTGTGTTGGAAGATCTCCTGGTTGCTACTTCTGATGGACTTCTTCATCTTATTCACTGGGAAGGAATGACAAATGGAAGGAAAGCCATTAATCTTTGCACAGTACCCTTTTCAGTAGACCTGCAGTCATCTAGAGGTAGCTATACTTTCTACATGAGGTTGAACCAGATCCTATTTCATGTGCTTATTTTTTTCATCAGTAGGTTCATTCCTGGGCTTCACAGACGTACACATCAGAGACATGGAATACTGTGCCACACTTGATGGGTTTGCTGTTGTATTTAATGATGGTAAAGTTGGATTTATTACACCAGTGTCAAGTAGATTTACTGCAGAGGTATGACTTATTTACTTTGAAGGGTTTTTTGTTTTTAAGCCTTAACTATTTTTCTTTATTATAGCAGCTTCATGGAGTTTGGCCACAAGATGTTGTTGACGGAACGTGTGTAGCAGTAAATAACAAGTATCGACTAATGGCATTTGGCTGTGTGAGGTATAATTGATGTAGGCTTTTGCATTTTTAAGTCACTAAAAGTTTTTCGTTGTTGTTTTCACAGTGGTTCTGTGCAGGTCTATACAATAGATAACAGCACTGGAGCCATGCTGCTATCTCATAAATTAGAGCTAACAGCAAAACAGTATCCTGGTGAGTCTTTTTTTTTTTTTTTTTTTTTAACATATTTTTAACTCTTCTCACTATTTCCTAACAGACATTTGGAATAAAACAGGAGCTGTTAAATTGATGAGATGGTCTCCTGACAATAGTGTTGTAATAGTGACCTGGGAATACGGAGGCCTTTCTTTATGGAGTGTTTTTGGAGCACAGCTGATTTGTACACTTGGAGGAGATTTTGCGTAAGTCAAAAAAGACAATTTTTAGATAAAATCTGTATTATATTTAGTTTCTGTTCTGTTTCAGTTATAGGTCTGATGGCACCAAAAAAGATCCCCTTAAGATCAACTCTATGGTAAGTACTTTCTATAAAAAATTGGCATGGTATGACTTTTTTTCTCCCTCCTCTTCTCTCTAAGAGCTGGGGTGCAGAAGGCTATCACCTATGGGTAATCAGCGGATTTGGTTCTCAAAACACTGAAATTGAGTCTGACCTCAGGAGTGTAGTTAAACAGCCCAGCATCCTGTTATTTCAGTTTATTAAGAGTGTACTCACTGTAAACCCTTGTATGGTAAGTATATTTAAAGCTCTGATTTTTTAGTGTTTGCCCTTTTGTTCCTCTTTCCCTCATTTAGAGTAACCAAGAGCAGGTGTTGCTTCAGGGTGAGGATCGCTTGTACTTGAACTGTGGAGAGGCTTCACAAACCCAGAATCCCAGGAGTTCTTCAACACACTCTGAGCATAAGCCCAGTCGAGAAAAGAGCCCATTTGCAGATGGAGGTTTAGAGTCTCAGGGATTAAGCACTTTACTTGGACATCGGCATTGGCATGTTGTACAGGTAAATCTTTAGTTACTGATTACTAGAGACTTGTTTTACCAATCTGATGTGTTATTTTCTATAGATTTCCAGCACCTATCTAGAGAGCAATTGGCCTATACGGGTGAGTTGTTATTTTGTTGGTGTTAACTTTTGAAGGAAAAGTTCTTATTTTTTTTTTTAAACAGTTTTCAGCTATTGATAAGCTTGGACAGAATATTGCTGTGGTTGGCAAGTTTGGTTTTGCACATTACTCTTTACTCACCAAAAAATGGAAACTTTTTGGAAACATTACCCAGGTTAGTCTTTTTTGAGATTAAAAACCTATTTCAGGTAAATTTTTTAAAAAATTTTTATTTTAAGGAGCAAAATATGATCGTGACAGGTGGCTTAGCCTGGTGGAATGATTTTATGGTCCTTGCGTGTTATAACATAAATGACCGTCAAGAAGAGGTAAGTTTTTTCTCTCAGAAATAACAGATTTTTTTATAATTTTCTTCATTTTTGTTTTCTTCAGCTTAGAGTATACTTGCGAACATCAAATCTGGACAATGCCTTTGCTCATGTCACCAAAGCACAAGCAGAAACATTACTGCTTAGTGTCTTCCAGGACATGGTAATAGTATTTAGAGCAGACTGTTCAATATGCCTTTACAGTATTGAAAGAAAATCTGATGGGTAAGTATCTGGCATATGAGAAGTCACTTTTTTTGAGGTATGTGGGTTTCTTTTGTTTTTACAGTCCAAATACTACTGCTGGTATTCAAGTTCTTCAGGAGGTTTCCATGTCACGCTACATTCCTCACCCTTTCCTGGTGGTATCTGTCACTCTGACATCAGTGAGTACAGAGAATGGAATCACCTTGAAAATGCCACAGCAGGTACCACTCCATTATCAAAGGTCTTTGGAGTTTATGAATTTAGCTGCTTTTTCTTAAATTTCAGGCTCGTGGTGCAGAGAGCATTATGTTAAACCTGGCAGGACAGCTCATCATGATGCAGAGGGACAGGTCAGGCCCACAGATCCGGGAGAAGGACAGTAACCCTAATAACCAAAGGAAACTTGTGAGTAAAGTACTAGTCATTTCTTTTCAAACAAACAACTTGATTCTTGTCTCTCCTTCTCCAGCTGCCATTCTGTCCTCCTGTTGTACTAGCCCAGTCTGTTGAAAATGTCTGGACAACGTGTCGAGCAAATAAACAGAAACGTCACCTTCTGGAGGCCCTCTGGCTGAGCTGTGGTGGTGCAGGGATGAAAGTTTGGCTCCCTCTCTTCCCTAGGGATCACCGCAAGCCCCATTCCTTCTTGTCCCAGCGGATCATGCTGCCTTTCCACATCAACATTTACCCGCTAGCTGTTCTGTTTGAAGATGCTTTAGTCCTTGGTGCTGTCAATGACACTTTGCTCTATGATTCTTTATATACTCGGAACAATGCTAGAGAACAGCTGGAGGTGCTCTTCCCTTTCTGTGTTGTGGAGAGAACCTCTCAGATCTACCTCCACCACATTCTACGTCAACTTCTGGTCAGAAACCTTGGGGAGCAAGCCTTGCTCTTGGCCCAGTCCTGTGCCACATTACCTTACTTCCCTCATGTGCTGGAGCTCATGCTCCATGAAGTACTGGAAGAAGAAGCTACCTCACGGGAGCCCATTCCCGACCCTCTGCTTCCCACTGTGGCAAAATTTATCACTGAGTTCCCCCTCTTCCTGCAGACAGTTGTCCATTGTGCCAGGAAGACCGAATATGCCCTGTGGAATTACCTTTTTGCAGCTGTTGGAAACCCTAAGGACTTGTTTGAGGAGTGTTTGATGGCTCAGGATTTGGACACAGCTGCCTCTTACCTTATTATCTTACAGGTAACAATTCTCTTCTTATAAAGGGGCAAGAAAAAAAGAATGCTGTCCTGGTTGTTTTTTGTAGAATATGGAAGTCCCTGCAGTAAGTAGGCAACATGCTACCCTTCTATTCAACACAGCACTAGAACAAGGCAAGTGGGACCTTTGTCGACACATGATTCGATTTCTTAAAGCCATTGGCTCTGGAGAATCTGAGACACCTCCATCCACACCCACAGCTCAGGTTAGTTGCAAAAGTTACACATCTTCTCTAGGCTAATGGTACTGCATATGGTGTGTAATCCTAGGAACCCAGTTCAAGTGGTGGATTTGAGTTCTTCAGGAATCGAAGCATCAGTTTATCCCAGTCAGCTGAAAATGTTCCTGCCAGTAAATTCAGTTTACAGAAAACACTAAGTATGCCATCTGGTCCCTCTGGAAAAAGGTAAAATAATAAAGAGCCATTACTGCTTTTTGATTCTGTAGCTTTCTTGTGTTTCCACTTACAGATGGAGCAAAGACAGTGACTGTGCTGAGAACATGTATATTGACATGATGCTCTGGAGACATGCTCGGCGCCTCTTAGAAGATGTGAGGTTAAAGGACCTTGGCTGCTTTGCAGCCCAGCTGGGCTTTGAACTAATTAGTTGGCTATGCAAGGAACGTACCCGAGCCGCCCGGGTAGACAACTTTGTAATAGCCCTGAAGAGACTCCACAAAGATTTCCTGTGGCCACTTCCAATCATCCCAGCCTCTTCTATCAGTTCTCCTTTCAAAAATGGAAAATACCGAACTGGTAATGTAGACTTCATGTCACTTGTACAAGGACTCCATTTTTTGTTTTCGGACCCACTCTGCAGTGGGAGAGCAGCTGTTAAAGTCTCAATCAGCTGACCCATTTTTGAACCTTGAGATGGATGCTGGCATCTCCAACATCCAGCGAAGTCAGAGCTGGCTCAGCAACATTGGCCCCACCCATCATGAGATAGACACAGCTTCATCCCATGGACCACAAATGCAAGATGCCTTCTTGTCACCTTTATCTAATAAAGGTAAATGTAATTTTAAATCCTAGCTCTTCAGTGTTGGTTGTAACTTTTGGCAATTCTTCATCAGGTGATGAATGCAGTATTGGTTCAGCCACAGACTTGACTGAAAGTAGCTCCATGGTGGATGGCGACTGGACAATGGTGGATGAAAATTTCTCTACACTCAGTTTAACTCAGTCAGAGCTGGAGCACATTTCCATGGAGTTGGCCAGTAAAGGGCCTCATAAATCCCAGGTCCAGCTTCGGTGAGTTTCTTGGCTATTTGAAATCACAGAATGCATAAATCATTTTGTTTCTGCTTATATTTAGGTATTTGCTACACATTTTCATGGAGGCAGGGTGCCTAGACTGGTGCATCGTTATAGGCCTGATTCTTAGAGAATCCTCAATAATCAATCAGATTTTGGTTATTACACAGTCTTCAGAGGTAGATGGAGAGATGTTACAGAACATAAAGACAGGGCTCCATGCAGTGGACCGATGGGCCTCTACAGACTGGTAAGTGCTGCTTTCCTTAGGCTTGGTGTCCTCAGATGAGCTAATGTTTTTTTTCTCTACATAGTCCTGGATATAAGCCATTTTTAAACATCATTAAGCCACAACTGCAGAAGCTCAGTGAGATAACAGAAGAGCAGGTCCAGCCAGATGCCTTCCAACCAATAACTATGGGTAAGACTCCAGAACAGACTAGCCCCCGGGCAGAGGAGAGCAGGGGCTCCTCCAGCCATGGAAGCATCCCCCAGGGTGAAGTTGGAAGCAGCAATATGGTCAGCCGGAAAGAGGAGGACACAGCCCAAGCAGAGGAGGAAGAACCTTTTCAGGATGGGACTTACGACTGTTCTGTGTCCTAACAGTGAGGTTCCATCACAAAGGGGCAGTATTAATTAGCAGCAGCGTGCAGCTCAGTACGTTGTAACATAGTTGGATGATTTAACAGGAGAACTCAGTTCAGAGACTCTTCGGTAAGTATTAGTAGATTTTAACTAATTCTTTCTTGTCTAAGAAATCTTTTTGACTCCATAAAAATGTGATATAAAGCATCTTTCATAAAAAAATTTTAAGCTGCAGTGAAAAGTAAATATTGTACAGATGTACATGAGAATATTTTGGTTTTACTCAAAGGTTGGTAGCTCTTAAACCACAGGAATTGTTTTGCCCCAGGTGAGCTTACTTTTTCACTACTTACATCTTCTCACATTTCCCGGTTCTGCATTATGTCCAGATTGCTTTTTAAAAAATAAATGCTAAGGTGCTTGCTATAGTCTGTCAGGTACTTGAGCTACCTGTTTGCTCCCTTGGATACAGCTGGACTCTTTAATCAGTCCTCCTGAATAGATTGCTACCCTGGGGCACAATATGTGCCAGTGTGATGGAAACATTCTCCTTGGCTTTACTAGCCAGTCAAATCCCAGTCCAGAATTGATGGAAGCTATTTACCTGTGAGTTAATGTGCTTGTTTTAGCAAGCTTGATTCCCATTAGACCAATGTGGGCAGAGGTCTGAGGGGGTTCTTCTCAATTTTGCTGTTAGATACCACTAAACTATTTTGTATTAAAGAACAGTATCTTTTTGTGAATACTCTTGTGTAAATATATTCAAAGGCACTGTTCATATTTTAGGGCTTGTATTATAATTTGCAAGGTTTTAATGCTGGATTCTGCATGTCTACACATACAAAGACAGGGCTTGCTCCTCTGCAAAACTGAGGAAGACAGGTTTATTGGCTTGGTCATGAAGTAACAGAAATGGTCACACTGATCATGAAATGCAGCAAGTTTTGTGCAAATTAACATAGTCTCTTATTTATTGCTTTTGTAAATTGAATAAAGATGGACTTCTATGTAAATAGACTGCTGAATCCTGTATTACCACGGCTACTAAAAATTAGTGTGTAAAGAATGCATTCTTCATTGTAAACTTAAAGTATTTTATGTACTTCTAGAAATGACTTAAATTTGTTTTCATACATTATGAAAACAACTGCATACTCCTTAATTGCTTTAAACACCCATCCACTGTATGTAATTCTAATTACCTTATAACAGTATTAAGACAGCTTGTTTGTACTGTGCAATTTGAACAAGGAATGCAATGTTATTTTTTACAAAAAACAAACTTGTTTATTTTTATAATAACGATGTATTTGATGTGGACCAAATTCGTACCACTATCTAAAATAGCCTCTTTTCTCATAGTGCAGTTGTAGTTTAGAAACAAAACTTGGTCCTCTCTCCTTGCTTTTTAAAGTAAATGGCTAGATTTAGTTGTCTTAGCCAGGTTTCCTTTGAAGAGAAACTCAAAACCATTTTGAAACTGCTTAGTTCAGAATACATCGAAGTATTTAAAATTACTGAGTTGGGTAATTTACTATCATTTACTTTTTACATTACAAGTGCAATAATATTTCACAAAATGAAACTCCCGAATGGGTGGAGTATGTGATTATTGGTACCTGGTCCTTCTGGTGCTATTTTTATTTAAGTCTTTGTTTCAAACCACCTTTCCCTGAATCTTAAAGATAATGTTTTGCATGTGAGTACATGCAGCCCAGCAAGAAACTAAACTGAACTCTCTTCTCCTATCCTAGTCCATTAAGGAGAAGAACCAGCATTGCTTTTGTGTTTGGTGTGAATATTCAGTCAATAAAAATGATTTACCATTATAAAGAGCTGTGATCTTTTCAAGTATCTGAAATAAAACACTGTGCTGCTGAGTTCATCTCAAACATTCTTGAAAGCAGGGCACCAGTATAAGTTAACTGTATTCCTGTGGGTTAGGCCGTGAATGAATCATTTCTTTTATACAATATTCTTTTACAACTAATAGAGATAGGAGGCCCCCAGGCAAGAAGTTTGGCAGGTTTACAGAAAATTTGGTAATTTATTTGTTATATACCTTAATTTTTAAAAACCCATTTTTATTGTGGTGTTTGGTTCACATATCAACTGTTTAAGCCATAATTTTAGCCAATGAATTTAAATATTCAGTATAACTATTTGAGGTTTACTAGATGCATTTATTAATAAATTATTTGCTGAAACCAAAACAAGTCATTGGGGGTGTGGGAATAAAATCAACCTTTGCTTGTAATTAAAGTTGCTGCTATTTCTGTAATGTGTATTTTTCTCCCCTTGGTAAAGGGCAATAAAACCATTACACAAACTTTGGTTTATTCATCATCTCAGGTTAACAGC